CCGAATCGGGGGTCGGGGATCGAGGCCTGGGGGGAGGGGTCCCGGGTCGAGGGTCGAGGCCCGGGGTAAAGGATCTCGGGTTGGGGGTCGGGGGCCTGGGAAGGGTCCCGGTCGGTGGTCGGGGGTCGAGGCCCGGGAGAAGGGGTCCCGGGTCGGTGGTAGAGGCCCTGGGGAAGGGGTTCCGGGTCGGGGATCGAGGGTCGAGGCCCGGGAAAAGGGGTCCCGGGTTGGTGGTCTAGGCCCTGGGGAAGGGGTTCCGGGTCGGGTATCGGGGGACGAGGCTCGGGAAAAGGGGTCCCAGGTCGGTGGTCGAGGCCCTGGGGATGGGGTCCGGGTCGGGGATCGGGGGACGACGACCGGGAAAAGGGGTCCCAGGTCGGTGGTCGAGGCCCTGGGGATGGGGTCCCGGGGGATCGACGGTCGAGGCCCGAGCTCTCCTGAGTCCTGCCCGCGGCCCCAGGTGGGCGGAGCCCACGCCAGTGGGAGAAGCGGCCCCGCCCCGCGCGCGAGTCCCCGGAGGACGGCCGCGACCTCTTACCGTCCATGGCCACAATGACAGGAGCAGCACTCGGAGAGGGAGAAGGGACGCCAACTCCGGGCGGTGTCAGGTCCCGGCGGCGATCGAACCGACCAAGCTGCACCCGGCGGGGACTTCCGGGGTCGCCGCCCCACTTCCGGTCGCACGGGATGCTCTCGCGAGAGGATGGTGGCCGGTCCCGCCAGAGGGGCGGGGCGCGGCTGCGCGGCGCGCGGTCGCCATGGTGACGCACGCCGCTGGCGCGAGGACCTTTTGTGAGTCGCTCCCGGCTCCGCGGCCGCGGAGGTGTGGGGACCCGGGCTTGCGTCGGAGGGGGCGGTGGGCTCACCCATGGGCCTTTCCAAAAGCAAAGAGAAACCCAGGAAAGGTAAAGGAGGCGCAGGCGCTGGGCTCCCCGCGTCTCCGCCCCTGGGCGCGGGCCCAGGGCGGGGCTGGGCTGGGCGGGGCGGTGTGAGCGCAGGCGCCAGGCTCGGCCCGGTGCGAACCGTTCCTGCCGCCGAGTCCGCCACGGACGGCGCGTTTCCCGCCTGAGGCGGTTACGGAAACGCGGAGACTCGAGACTTGAAGCCAGCTTATTCTGGACCCACGCAGGCGACTGAAGACGATGGGACCCACTGCCCTGCATTCGGTAAGTCCCGGGTCTAACGGATGATCCATATATTTCAGGTGAGGAGCAAAAGAAGGGATCCACCTATTCAGTTCCAAAATCTAAGGAGAAGTTGATGGAGAAGCATTCCCAGGAAGCCAGGCAGGCAGACAGGGAGTCGGAGAAGCCTGTGGACAGCCTCCACCCGGGGGCCGGGACAGCCAAGCACCCGCCGCCGGCAGCTTCGCTGGAAGGTAGGAGACGGCGGGAGGGAGCGAAGCGAGGTTCTACTAAATGCCTGGATGTTTTTTCCTCTAGAGAAACCTGATGTAAAGCAAAAGTCCAGCAGGAAGAAAGTGGTCGTTCCACAGATCATCATCACGCGAGCGTCGAATGAGACGCTAGTCAGTTGCAGTTCCAGCGGGAGTGACCAGCAGAGAACCATTCGGGAGCCGGAGGACTGGGGCCCCTACCGGCGGCACAGGAACCCCAGTACAGCAGACGCCTATAATTCACATCTCAAAGAATAAACAAGCACCTTTGCATGGCACTCGCTACTCCCTGCGATAGGCGTCTCGGGAACAGCCGCCTCACCCTGTGAGAAGCCGAGGCCCCTTCTCCAGTGCTCTCGGGGAGGTTGCACCAGGCCCACCCCACCCTGTGAGAAACTGCAGCCCCCTTCTCCAGTGCTTTCGGGGAGGGTGCACCAGGCCCGCCCCACCTTGTGAGAAGCCGTGGCCCCCTTCTCCAGTGCTCTCAGGGAGGGTGCACCAGGCCTGCCCCCGCCGTGAGAAACTGCAGTCCCCTTCTCCAGTGCTCTCGGGGAGGGTGCACCAGGCCCACCCCACCCTGTGAGAACCTGCAGCCCCCTTCTCCAATGCTCTCGGGGAGGGTACACCAGGGTTGCCCCACCCTGTGAGAAGCCACCGCCCCCTTCTCCAGTGCTCTCGGGGAGGGTGCACCAGGGCTGCCCCACGCTGTAAGAAGCCGCCGCCCCCTTCTCCAGTGCTCTCCAGCCCGCCCCACCCTGTGAGAAGCCATGGCCCCTTCTCCAGTGCTTTTGGGGAGGGTGCACCAGGGCCACCCCACCCTGTGAGAAGCCGTGGCCCCCTTCTCCAGTGCTTTCGGGGAGGGTACACCAGGCCCGCCCCACCCTGTGAGAAGCCGTGGCCCCCTTCTCCCGTGCTCTCAGGGAGGGTGCACCAGGCCTGCCCCCGCCTTGAGAAACTGCAGCCCCCTTCTCCAGTGCTCTGGGGGAGGGTGCACCAGGCCTGCCCACCCTGTGAGAAACTGCACCCCCTTCTCCAGTGCTCTCGGGGAGGGTGCACCAGGCCCGCCCCACCCTGTGAGAAGCCGCAGCCCGTTCTCCATTGCCATTTGGTCCTGCCTTCCCCAGAGCTGCTAGCAGCTCGGTCGAGGCAAGAGTGACTGGCTCAGAGAGCGAGCTTTGTGGTATTGATAAATGAATAAATTAGTATGTTCATGTTGGAAGTGGCTGGCTCTGCAGAGTGATGGACAGCAGG